AGTAATCATCACTCTGGGACATATTATTAAAATTAGTATTTTAAAAAAGAAAACAATCTTTCAGAAAGACAGGAAGTTTAGGAGCCAAAGCCAGAGGCCCTAATACAAATCGCCCCCACCTCCCCATCCCCCCATCCCCACCTTCTTCCCCGCCCTGTTCAAACACGCCCACAGCCCAGGAAATAATGAGACCCAAGTGATCCAGCTAGATAGAAAAAGTAGTTTGCTTGGCATCTCCCAAATTATCTTGAGCAAACAATAAAATAAGAAATGTTTCAGAAGACAATTCGGCTCCCAGGCCCAAACCAAAACTCGAACCTGGTACTTTTTGTAAGTGCGGGCCAAGAAAGGGGCTGTAAAGTTAAAGAGCCGGTGGCGCCTCTGAACACACCCGGGCAGGGCGAGCAGGATGTCCTTGTCCAGGGAGACCCCTTCTCCTGGCTTTGAGGAAGGTGCTCCCTATCCCCGCGGGTTCCTCCGCCAAGCGGGACGCCGCGCCGGGCGGGTGAGAGAAAGCCCGGGCAGGAGAGCACAGAGCCGGCGACTGGACGCGAGCGCGGGGCGGGTGGAGAGCGTCTCTCCGGGCGCCGCTGCTGTTGTCCCGGGTGCTGAAAAGCCGGGAACTTCCCGGGAAGCAGCGGCACTTTTCTCCCTGGAAGGTGGGTGTGGGGGTTCCAGACTGCGCACCTGCTAAACCCTCCTGGGTCCCCCGGGAGGGGTCCGCCAGATGTGCCCCTTCCCAGCCCCATTCGGGGGAGAAGGATGGGGGCGGGGGCGTGGGGGTGAGCACAGCCGGACACCGCAAGTGGGAACCTGGGGTGTCCTTCCCCGCAGCTCCCGGGCAGCCGCGCGCCGCGAACCCCGGTCCACCTGCAAGCAAGGCGGGCCGGGGGCAGAGGGCGCCGGGCTGTGCGGGGGAACCGGCCCGCGTCCCGGGATTGGGGGGCGGTGGAAGAGAGAGCGAGCGGGCATGCGCAGTGGGGCGGAGGAGGTGGCGATGGCCGGGGGAGGCGGGGGGACTGCTGTTTATTTGCAGCTGGGCCAACTCCGCGGCGCAGGCGGCGGCGGAGCGCGGGGAGCTCGCGGCGGGTCCAGCTGCCGCAGCACCATGCCCGAGCCCCCCTCCGGGCAGACGCCGCGCGCCGCCGGGGCCCCGGTAGGGGAGGATGCCAGACGCCCGGGAGAGGCCAGGGCAGCAGCGGCGGCGGCGGCGCGATGGTGGTGACCACCTCTGCCCGAGGCGGCGGCGGGGACCGCACACCCTCCCGGCGGCGGGGCTGCGGGCTAGCGCCGGCCGGGGCCGCGGCGCTGCTGGCCGGGGCAAGCTGCCTGTGCTACGGCCGCTCCCTGCAGGGCGAGTTCGTGCACGACGACGTGTGGGCGATCGTGAACAACCCCGACGTGCGGCCCGGCGCCCCGCTCCGCTGGGGCATCTTCACCAACGACTTCTGGGGCAAGGGCATGGCCGAGAACACCAGCCACAAGTCCTACCGGCCGCTCTGCGTCCTCACCTTCAAGTGAGTCCCTCACCTCGCGCTAGCCGCCGCTGGCAGTTTTTTTCTTTTTTCTTTTGTTTTACAGGCTAAACATATTTTTGACTGGTATGAACCCATTCTACTTTCATGCAGTAAATATAATTTTACACTGCTTAGTGACTCTTGTGCTGATGTACACCTGTGATAAAACTGTCTTCAAGAATCGTGGACTTGCTTTTGTAACGGCATTGCTTTTTGCTGTACATCCTATTCATACTGAGGCGGTAAGTGTAATTGGATCTCAGTGAAATAACGAAAGTTTCATTTTTTATTATTTTAACTTCCAAGGTGGCTGGGATCGTTGGCAGAGCGGACGTGTTAGCGTGTCTGCTGTTTCTATTGGCCTTTCTCTCGTACAACAGGTATGTGTAGCTAAGAATGCCCTTCTCTGTGATAGATTAAAAGAATCTCCAACTTGTTTTTCAGGAGTCTGGATCAGGGCTGTGTTGGGGGAAGTTTCCCTTCCACGGTGTCTCCCTTCTTCTTGCTGCTCAGTTTGTTTCTGGGGACCTGTGCGATGCTGGTGAAAGAGACAGGCATCACGGTGTTTGGAGTGTGCTTGGTTTATGACCTCTTTTCCCTTTCCAACAAGCAAGACAAGTCGTAAGTCATTTTACAGTTTTGATATCAAATGGACTTTGTTTTCCCTCAATTCCATGCACAACAGGAGCAATGGGGCCCTCTGTCCACGCAGCCCACAGCAGCCCGGGAGCCCCCAGCCCTCCTCACTGCCAGGCCATCCTCACCGGGAGAATGGGAAGCAGCAGCGGTTCCCTCACAAAGGAGCTTGGGGTGGCTGCCACTCTCCACTGCCACCAGAACCCAAGAGCAGTGGATTCCCAGTGTCCCCACGAGCTGTGTGGTCCATGATGAGGTACTGGGCTGGGTTTCTTGGTCCCTGCATGTTTATCTAAGATTTTTTTTCTTTCCCGTTTTAGGTATCTGAGAGCAAGCAGCAATAGAAATTTCCTGCTTACCATGAGACCATTTTTAAAAAGGGCCATTTTGGTCCTAAGTTATGTAAGTATATATATATATATATATATACTTTTGCAATCTCACTGAATCTTCTTATTTTCTGAAGGTGCTTGTCATTTTGTACTTCCGTCTGTGGATAATGGGAGGATCTATGCCCCTCTTTTCAGAGCAGGATAATCCAGCTTCATTTTCGCCTTACATTCTTACGAGGTTAGTATAAATAATTTTTTTAAAACTTGGTACAGTGTTTCAGTGATTCTTCTTCTCTTTATAGATTCCTCACCTATTCCTACCTCTTGGCCTTCAATGTGTGGCTTCTGCTTGCACCCGTGACCCTGTGCTATGACTGGCAGGTCGGCAGTATTCCTCTGGTAGAGACCATATGGGACATGCGGAACTTAGCCACCATCTTTCTGGCGGTTGTGATGGCCTTATTGAGCCTGCACTGCTTAGCAGCCTTTAAGGTAATTTTCTCAAAAGTAGAATGAACTCTGCAGTTAATGTTTCCTTCACTATTGTGTGTTTCAGAGACTGGAGCACAAGGAGGTTTTAGTCGGCTTGTTGTTCCTGGTGTTCCCGTTCATTCCAGCCAGCAACCTCTTCTTCAGGGTGGGTTTTGTGGTGGCGGAGAGAGTCCTTTACATGCCTAGGTAACTATTGCACGTGACTTCCTCCTACAAGAAGTAATCCCGTTCCTTCCACCCTGTTTTCCAGCATGGGCTACTGCATCCTTTTTGTGCATGGACTGAGCAAGCTCTGCACTTGGCTGAATCGATGTGGGGCCACCACCCTGATTGTGTCCACTGTGTTGCTGCTGTTGCTTTTCTCTTGGAAAACTGTGAAACAGAATGAAATTTGGCTGTCAAGAGAGTCCCTATTCAGGTATGACTAGACAGATAAAAATAAATATCTTCAATAATTCTTTTTAAAAATTTATTCATTTTAGGTCTGGAGTTCAAACTCTGCCCCACAATGCCAAGGTTCACTACAACTATGCCAATTTCCTGAAGGACCAAGGTCGGAACAAGGAAGCGATCTACCACTACAGAACAGCTCTCAAGTAAGCGCCACACAGGGAGGGTGTTGGCCTTGACCATCACAGCTTAATATTTTTAACTTTTCAGGTTGTATCCACGCCATGCAAGTGCGCTCAACAACCTTGGAACACTGACGAGAGACACAGCAGAGGCAAAGATGTACTATCAGAGGGCTCTCCAGCTCCATCCACAGCATAACCGGGCTCTTTTCAATCTGGGGAATCTCCTCAAGTAAGTGGGACGTTTACCATCGATCAGGTGGCGTTCTCCCCCACCCCTTCATTATTATCTATAGGTCCCAGGAGAAAAAGGAAGAAGCTATCACCTTACTGAAGGATTCCATCAAATATGGTCCAGAGTTTGCAGATGCATATTCAAGCTTAGCTTCGTTATTGGCTGAGCAGGTAATTGTTTCACACAGTAGTTTTTTTCAATGCACTTATTTTGTTTGTTTCTTTCTTTTTAAAGGAGCGGTTTAAAGAAGCTGAAGAAATATACCAAACTGGAATAAAGAACTGTCCAGACAGCTCAGATTTACACAACAACTATGGGGTTTTCTTAGTTGATACTGGTAAGTGAAATTAAAGAGAAACTGTACTGCTGTTCTGCTCTTACCAACCTGTCACTGGTTACAGGCTTACCAGAAAAGGCAGTGGCCCATTACCAGCAGGCCATCAAACTTAGCCCCAGTCATCACGTGGCCATGGTGAACTTGGGAAGACTCTACAGGTCACTGGGAGAGAACAGCATGGCTGAAGAATGGTACAAGCGGTAAAGTTCCCTTTCTTTTCTTTATAAGTTGCAGAAATGTCATTTAGATTTTCTCCAAACTCAGCGCCCTGCAGGTGGCACACAAAGCTGAGATATTGTCACCTTTGGGAGCACTGTATTACAACACTGGCCGATACGAAGAGGCTTTGCAGATTTACCAGGAAGCTGCAGCACTTCAGCCTTCTCAGAGGGAGCTCCGCTTGGCACTGGTGAGTAGGATGAAAGAAAATGAAGCTGGCAATCTGCTAAGCCAAGGTCCATGTGGTTTTGTAGGCTCAGGTTTTGGCCGTGATGGGTCAGACAAAAGAAGCTGAAAAGATGACCAATCACATTGTGTCAGAGGAGACCGGATGCCTTGAATGCTATCGCCTCTTGTCAGCCATCTATAGCAAGCAGGAGAACCACGACAAGGTAAAGAAGGACATTGTTTAGAGTTCTTTGGAATTTATTCTGTCTTAATTTCCAACCTCTGCAGGCACTTGATGCTATAGACAAGGCTCTCCAGCTGAAACCAAAGGACCCAAAAGTCATTTCTGAACTTTTTTTCACAAAAGGAAACCAATTAAGAGAGCAGAACCTTCTCGACAAAGCTTTTGAGGTATAAACTCATCATAAAATTATATCATCAAATCCTAACCTGAGGATATTTCTTATTTATTTAGAGCTATAGAGTGGCTGTGCAACTAAACCCAGACCAAGCACAGGCCTGGATGAACATGGGTGGCATCCAACACATCAAGGTAGGAGAATAATTCACTCCCATGTGGACCGGGAATGTAATTGCTCCCTCTTTCCCACCCCCAGGGAAAATATGTGTCTGCAAGAGCTTATTATGAGAGAGCCTTACAGCTGGTTCCAGACAGCAAACTGCTGAAGGAAAATCTTGCCAAATTGGATCGCCTAGAAAAACGATTACAAGAAGTTCGAGAAAAGGATCAAACATAGCACCACCGTCTGACCCAACCTCATAGGATAATGTGGTGCCTCTGAAAGGGGAGTGATGGAAGCCTTGCTTTCACATCAGCAGGGGCACAACTAATGAGATTTTCTCTCATTCCGAGTTCAGGGTGACACATTTTGGGACATCTGCTGGTAGCCCAGTGCTGAAGGACTTGCTTTTCCATGAAGAAGACGAAAACAGCAAACAAGGGCAAGAAGGTCTGAGAGGGAAGGAGAATGACATTTACACATTTTACAGATTTTTGTTTGGTTTAACTCCAGATTTCTCTTGATATATCTCTGTGCTTTTGAGACCTGGAGATCTAATTCTGTTTAGACATTTTTTGTCCCAGAAATACAGAAGCTTGAAATGCTATGAAGGCAGAGCTTCTATTCTTTATGGGATGAAATATTTCAAAAGAGGATAAATCCTCTGTGGTAAGCCATTTGGAAAATCCTACCAAGAATTGGCTTATTTAATTTTCCAGAACCAGGAATGAGTATCTAATAGCTTTTGTAGAACCTTCCAGAATATGTGGGGAAAAAGGGCTATTGCTAAGTGAGCTTTATCTAATATCCTCCTAAGAGTTTTACTAGTGCTTTTTTGAGGAATTACAGGGAAGCTCCTGGAATTGTACATGGATATCTTTATCCCTAGGGGGAAATCAAGGAGCTGGGCACCCCTAATTCTTTATGGAAGTGTTTAAAACTATTTTAATTTTATTACAAGTATTACTAGAGTGGTGGTTCTACTCTAAGATTTCAAAAGTGCATTTAAAATCATACATGTTCCCGCCTGCAAATATATTGTTATTTTGGTGGAGAAAAAAATAGTATATTCTACATAAAAAATTAAAGATATTAACTAAGAGAAATGTCCTACTTTATTATCTTAATGTTCAGACATCATGAGATTTATTATTTTTTTGAAAAATATATTGAACCATTGAGGAACCTTTATGATGTATCACAGAAATCTTCATAGATTCTAACTAGATGGAAAAAGAGCTCTATTTATTTGTGTTCCTAGGCTTAATGAGAATTCTGGGCTTAGAACATCAACGATTAATACCCAGAATTCTTTGTTTTGAGAATATTATGGAGAATGCTCTAAAAATCTAGGGTAAAGATCTAAATTCAAATTTTAAATATATATTTATATTTAAGAAATAGGAAAGGCAAAGTTGAACTCACAATTTGACATTTATTTTTAGTGTTATTTATTTCATAACTTATAAAATATTTAATATATACATACACACTCTTCTTTTTTCTCTGTACAAAGTGGTTTTAATATCAGCTTTCAAAACTGATCTTATAAAATGTAAATCTAAATTGTAAAATAGTTAAGTTTTAACAGTCCCTCCCAAACTTTGTGTTGATTATTCACTTGCTAAAGAGATGTGAGGAATCAGCCTTCAGTTTTTTGGCAGTAGTATATTTTGGAAGTGAAGAAATTGGAACACCTGTTTCTAATTTGGTCTTCATCATTAGAGACAAAACCAAAACACTCCAGGCAGTACTGTTTATAGTGCTGAGCCAGGTAGCACACAGACATAGTAGCCTAAAGGCTCACATAATTCGCATGCTCAGGCCAGGGCAGGGTAAAAATAGCCTTCTGCTTCTTTCAACCCAGTATCAGGAAGCACTACCCCAGTGTTATTATTTGTTTTGTCAAGGTAAGTCTAAATAAACAAGAAAAACTTCTTCGGAAGGCATGGCGAAGGGAGTATTTTAAATGAAAATGATTACAGAATTTGAATTAGCATGCATCTCTTTGTGTGCAACAGTAATCCAAGAATGTATATGTTACCACTACAACCATTTGTTTCTAATAGTTTTTTCATGTTATATAACATAAATGTATCCACAACCTTAATTAAGAACTATTCTTCCCCCAAAATCATAGTCCTAGTGTCAAGAAACATACTCCAGTGTTTATTGTAAAATAACAACCACACCCTCAAATTGAAAAAAGTGAATGTCTAGGACTTTATTACAACTTTTCAGAATAATCTGTAATGAAAACTCATGCTTAAAAATTTAATGGAAAAGACTGAGCCCCAAATTTTGAATAGTGATTACGCCTTACTTGAAGTGCTAATAAAGGTAGGAGAGTACATTTGTTGGAATAACAGAAATGGTGATTTCAGCCTAAAAGTTTCTGAGGGTAAAGGATCACATGACCTTCAGGAAACTCTCTGCCTCCTGTAGGTGCTTTCCTATCTCCCCCATCCTTCCCTACCCCTTTTCCCTTTTCCTTCCTCTCTTTTTCTCTCACTGTCACTCTGTCTACACACACTGGCATCTTTTGAACACTAAAAGTAAGCACTGTTTTTTAAAAAAGTAATTATTTGTTGGATCAGATACTTTTATCCCAAGTGAATACCTTCACTGAGATGTGGCCAATGCAATAGTTTCACAGTAAAAACAGTGCCTATAAGAAAATAGATCACATACTATTTTTCAATGATATTAAGTGTATTTTGTAACTATTTTCATTTGGTCCTTGTAACATGAAATAATACATGGAACTTACCTTTATAATAAAAATGGAGTGCCCTGGTTCATCATAGAGGTGCATCTAGTTTGCCCTTAATGGAAGTATACTTGCTGTGTGGATTGATAGCACCTTCTTGAAATGGAGGAGCTCAGCTGGCCTCATGGATGTGCAATTTTTGCAGTCCCACAGGGCCTTGCATACAGAAGCACCCCGAGCTCAGTTGAATGTCTGTTTGATTTTTTCTTATTTATTTTTTTGAGACACAGTTCCACTTTGTCTTTTTGTCACCCAGGATGGAGTTCAGTGGCACAAACATGGCTCACTGTAGCCTCGACCTCCCTGGCTGAAGGGATCCTCCCACCTCAGCCTCCCAAGTAACCGAGACTACAGGCATATGCCAGCATGTCCAGCTAATTTTTGTATTTTTTGTAGAGACAGGGTTTCACCATGTTGCCCAGGCTGGTCTCAAACTCCTGGGCTCAAGCGATCTGCCCACCTCTGCCTCCCAAAGTGCTGGGATTAAAGGCATAAGCCACCATGTCCAACTGAAATTCTTAATAATTAATAATTTTTGAGCAAGAGGTCCACACTTTCATTTTGCACTGGGTTCCCAAACAGGTCCTGGGTAGGAAGGATGGCTGAGGATAAAACAGGAGTTGCTTTGGCCTGGCTGAACATTTGAACCAATGATCAGAGTTTCATTTTATGATTGTGTTACTCTGAACAGATTTGCTATTTTTTTCCAGCTACATTTAGAGTTCCTCATGTATATATCACCCCTCTTTTTCCAGTCCATCTAACCTCTCCTTTTTTTTGTGCCTAGAATCAGTTCTCCTTGCCTTCAAAATCCCTGATAAGTGTCCATTTCTTTTTGTATCCTTTGATGTAGAAGCCACAAGAATGGCTTTAGCAGCTTATTTTAATCTTATGAATTATTCATTCAGGATTTTTTAAATGATTCAGATGCTTTCAATCTGTTAACAGTATTTATAAAACATGTTTCAGTGATACAACATAGGTGAACTAAACCAAAGATGCAAATGCCTTGGAGGAAAAGAAATTGTATTATAGAGAATCCTGAGATATATCCTTTTGGGTTGTTTAATTTAAAGCCTATCACAAAACAAAGAGAATTGTCGCACTTTAATTCCAACCTCCTGCAGTACTTCACAACCCTTAGCATAAGATTCTGAAATTTGTAATAGGTGGTACCTAGTTTGATGCAGGGTTTTGCAGCAGTTGTGCGAATGCCTCTGCGCAACGGCCTTTCAGTCAGACTAAATGAGAAAATCCAAACTGTCCTATCAAAACTGACCCACAATAACTGTACTCTGAGGCGAAACAGAGCAAATGTGGGTTTCCTGTTTTCATTGTAAAACATTCCAGGTTCTCAGATTGAAGAGCTACATTCAGCTGATAGTTGACATCTGTTCCCTCACACGTAGTGGCTCTCAACACGGGCTGCACTTTGGAATCACCTGAGGACCTTTCGGAATCTTCGGTTGAATCATCCTGGCTGTCCTGGTGATGCTTCTTATGTGCAGCTAGGCTGGAGAACCACTACAGGGCTGACACCTGGAATGGGAGCTTGTAACTTTTACAAAATAATAGATGTTTATCATCTTTTGCAATTTTTACTTTTAAGTCTATACTAAAATGAGCCAAAGAAGTCTTAACAATGATGTATGGCACAATTGGTTGGTTGAGGCTATCATTCCATGATTACAAATAGGTGGTTATGTGGGGTGGTTTTGCACTTGTGGCAATTGGACTGCAATTTGGCCTTAAAATGACACAATTCCTCGTTCTCAGATGGAGAGGAATTGCCTTGAAATTTGCATGTACCAGACTAAGTGCCAGTATATATATGACTGATATTTTCGTGACTCATAGAAGGTGTCCATGGTATAGAGTTTATGCCTACATCTCTATCTTTATTTTGGGCACACATGAGCTTTTGTTAATTATTTCTTTGTACTTGTTAGAATCTGTTTTTGAAAAAAAAAAAAACTTTTGCTTTGATTTGTGGTGGATTCACCTTCTTAAAATAATAAATTTAGAGGATATTAGGAATGACATTCAAAACAAATATAGTGAGAGGTGATTTTTTAAAAATTTTTGTTCCTGGTTTCCAAATTATGTTTACTTTGATTTGATTATATGTTGGTATCTCCCAAATATAGGTTAACTTAGCTATTTAAATGGTATCTTTTGACATTTAAAAAGAATTAAGTACCTGTCAAATCTAGCATTGAGGTTGCAGTTGAATAAGATAAAAGCTTAGGATGTCAAAAAATAATATAGAGAAATATTATAAGATTTTATGATTATTCTTGACGTTTTTGATGCAAAAGGAAAATATGCTGAATAGTTCTTCCAAAAAATATTATTTCCCTCAATATTTTATTTGTAGCCATGTAATTTAAAGAGAACAGAAAATAACTGCAATCAAAAGTATGGTTTAATATCAATCAAAGTGGCACAACAGAATTGATAAGATCTTTATAACAATCAATTGGCTGATATTAAAATATTGATTTTAATTGATCTTTTCAATTAAAATCTTTAGGGCCTGTAACTCATAAAATCAGCATCCACCACAATATATGGTCATTATTGGTTTGTAAGCATAGATCACCATTGACTCCTACCTGGAGAGACATGTCTATTTCTAAAAATCCAGTAGTTTCTTTGCATTCTCAGTAGTACACGTTGTATATATATATATGTAACAAATTTGGTAGTTTTCAGTATGTGTGATGTCCTTTGGGGGTTATTTATCTTGCTGGTCCATAGGAGGGGTACACTACCCCAAGAATCAAGACATCTGAGTTCTAGTTCTAGTTCTAGCTCTGCCACTGAAGAGCCACCTTACCTGGGGCAAGTTAGCCATTGTCTCCCAGTCATGTTTACCACCCATGAAAGGACTCGTCGGTTTGATGTTTCCATTAAGCTCAATGAGTAACTCTAATAGTTACTCTTGAATCTGGATTGAAAAACACCATGCATCTGATGAGATAATTCATAAATGTTGCCCCTTTTTTAAATGATACAACCCTAAAAGTGACTGAATTGCCCAAGTGCTTGAACATGGCAGAGGTAGTTACTCCTATTTTGCAGTTTGTGCACTTAAAAATTCCTACAGTGATTGTTACTTTACTGGGGAAAAAAGATGAGGTGAAACTTCCTCCCAAGGAATTAAAATATCTGTAGAAGCCATGGCTTGCTTTTATAATGTGGAAATCATTTGATTTGCTGTAATTCACGCAGATCCCTCCTTTTGTCAGGGGGAAATGATTTGCATCATGTTCTTTTTTCATAATGCTTTTACTTCCTGTTTGGATCAGTTGTATGTAAATGTACATTTTTGTTACTTTGGCTGTGCCCGTTAGAATTTATCTTCCATAAAGTATTTCTCCCATTGAGTCTAATGATGTATACTTTGCCTAGGTCTTTCCAAAATTAAATTTATGTAAATGTCTATTTTATATAAAATATGATTAAAATAAGTATGTCTGGTTTCAATCTCTCAAGTACTTCA